TTCATTTTTCTGTGAACCACTAAGTTTCCCGTTTGGGCTTTCTTCCTGCTTTTGGCTCTTGTTTAGGCAGGCGCAGCCAGATCCAAGCGTCTGGCTGCTTCCCCATGTCTTCAGACCTCTTTTTCTGTTCATGGTAACTATAGATGGAACCACACATTGGAAGCTGGAAACTCAAGCGGTGCAGCCTATTCCTTACCCCAATCCCTGTTTTACAAATGGGGAAATCAAGGCACAGCATGGGGTGATGCTTATCTGAGGTTGGAAGAGTTTTAATAGTAGAGTGGGAGCTAAAACCCAGTTTCTTACCTCCAAGCTCAGGACTTTCAGCTGTAATTGAGCCTAGTATAGTTGGTGTGCAGCATCAGGGATTCCAGCTCTAAAGGTCACAAAAAGGACCCGGGGGTCATTGGCCCAGGGTGGGAACCCGAGCAGAGCAGGTCCAGATGGTGCACTCTGTGCCCTGGCCTTAGTTTCTTGCTGGATGCTTTGGCCCGTAGAGCCCCAGAGCCCTGCTTCCAGAACCACTCCAGTGACGTTCATGCCAATGGCCTGAACCCCACTGAGCGAGGGTGCCCTGCCTCTTCCACAGCCCTGGGCTCCGCTCAGATTTTTAGGAGCAAGCGTTAGAGGCCTTGCTTTCTCCAGGGTCAGCATGTGGACAGAACACTTACTCTCTGCCTGTCTCTCCTCCTCAAAATGGAAGCAAGACAGTGGGGCCTACAATGCTATGAAAAACAGGATGGGAAAGAAGCCTGCTCTCTGCCTTCCTGCCCAGGTGAGCCATCACCTGACTAAGTGAGTTCACACTCAGAGCGTGTGGGGATGGCAGGATGTTCTGACTTCATTTTCCAGGATGCCTTTGCTTTAAAACCTTTTAAAAAGAAGTGAATGATACACCCCCTTTGCTCATCTTGCAGTGGAACCTGGTGTGTGAGGACGACTGGAAGGCCCCACTCACAATCTCCTTGTTCTTCGTGGGTGTGCTGTTGGGCTCCTTCATTTCAGGGCAGCTGTCAGACAGGTAAGGTGTCTGTCTTCTGGAGCACCAGGGGACCTCAGCACTGAGGAAGAAGCGTGTGCCTGGCCCTTGATTTCAGTTGGTAGTATTCTTTCAGCGCAGGGCCCTGTATTTTAAAGAAGAGGAAGCTATGTCTGTGATATAGACTCCATGCCTAGTAAGAAGAGCCAACAAATCTGACTCCGTAATTCTTGCTAAGTAAAGAAACCTGAGCTGTCTAAGCTGAATGTATCTGTGACCCGGTTGACTAGGTAATATGCCATGATTCACTTCTGCAGTAGCCTGGCTTGCCTCCCCTGGGTCACTGTGACTCTGTCATGCCCCTGAGCATGGGAGAGGTTGACATCATGCACACATGCACATGTGCTAGATTGTAGATCTGTAGTAGTGCCACGGTGTCTGCCTCTGTAGTCCCAAGAAGACCAGCATTCTCTCTGCAAAGTGAAAGGAGCTCTCACCAGCCACTAGTGGTATGAAAAGCAGAACTCTTTTGTCCACAAGGCTGATGCCCCTTAGCTAAGTGGCCTGTGGTTTTGGCATTTACTTTATGACAGGAGGGAGAATAGTGTTTTGATCCATTTCTTATAAGCAGGTTATTTGTATAATTCTAAAGCTTTTAACTCAAGGAAACATTAACGGCTTAGAGAATCCCAAACCCCTCGAAATTATATGCACAATGTTAGAGACTACATGTGAGCATTTTTTTGGAGAGAGGTCCGTAGCTTTCATGAAGTTCTTAGAGGGGTCCATTATGTTGTGTCTTCTTTCCCTGGAGCTTCAGGGTCTGTCAGAGAAGACTGTGAAGAGAGTAGCAGCCTTCAGCAAGTCCTTGGCCACATGACACATGTGAGAACACCCCACAAATCGGTGGGTTAGCCGGTGGAAAGGAGTCCCAGCATCTTCCCTGGTTTTTAATTCCTGGCCTCAAGCAATCCTCCCTCCATAACCTCCCAAAGTGCTGGGATTACAGGCGTGAGACACCATGCGCAGCCAGATATTTTTTATTGTTGTTGTTTTTTTTTGGAAAAGGAGTTTCACTCTTGTTACCCAGGCTGGAGTGCAATGGCACGATCTCGGCTCACTGCAACCTCTGCCTCGCAGGTTCAAGAGATTCTCCTGTCTCAGCCTCCCGAGTTGCTGGGATTACAGGCATGCACCACCATGCCCAGCTAATTTTGTATTTTTAATAGAGACAAGGTTTCTCCATGTTGGTCAGGCTGGTCTCAAACTCCCGACCTCAGGTGATCCACCCACCTCGGCCTCCCAAAGTGCTGGGATTACAGGCGCGAGCCACTGCACCTGCCCAGCCAGATTTTTTTTTAAAAAGCAGGTTAACCTGTTTATTATTCCTACTTTACAGATGGAGAAAGTGAGACAGAGGGATTAAATAACTTGCCCAGGGTTTCACAGCTGGCAAGTGGCAGAGTTAGGATTTGGACCCAGGTAGTCTTGCTCCTCTATTGTGTATGGACTACTGTTCTAGGTCCCTGCTGTCCTAAAACTTGCTTTCTAGCAAGGTGGAATGTATTAAACAACCAAGTGAGGAAGTCGTTGTTGTCCTTGGCCATGGTAAGAGATACAGAGAAGTGCAGGGTGCCACAGGAGTGTCTAACAGAGGAGGTCAGGGGCAGCATCCCTGAGAAGGTGAAGCATGAGCGAGAGTGGGAAGATGAGTCGAAAGTAGCCAGCTGAGGGGTAGAGAGGAGAAAGAACATCCAGGCAGGGAGAATAGCAAGTGCTAAAGCCGGGGCTCATGAAAAGGCATGGGAGCAGGACAAAGTCCGTGTGGTAGAGGTGCGGAGAGTGGTGTTAAGATGAAGGGGAGAGGCAGGCAGAGCCCTGGGCAGATGAGCAACCAGGGCTTAGTGGATCACAGTTAGGACTTTGGGCTTCAGCCACAGAGCAGCGGTGGGCTACTGAGATTTTTTAAAGCAATAGTGTGACAATCAGATTTGTCCTTTTTTTTTTTTAAAGATGCTTTGACAACCTTGTGAAGAAAGAATTGAAGGGAAGCAAAAGGTGTTGTAGAGAGACCAATTAAAAGGTTGTCACAGTAGTTCATGCCAGAGATGATGGTGGCATGGCCTAGCATGACGGTGGTAGAAATGGAGGGAAGTGGTAAGAGGTAAAATCAACAAGACTTGCCGATGGGCTGGATGTCGGAATTGGGGGAAGAAAGCTTTCTGGCCTGAGTAACTGGGTGAATGAAGGTACACTTCTCTAAGACAGAGAATGCTGGAAAAGAACCACGTTCATGGATATTGAGTTCAATTTGTGTGTACTAAATTTGGGGTGACTATGAGACCCCTAAGTGGAGAAGTAGAGTGTGAAGCTGGCTGTATGGATATGGTACTGCATGAGAGGTTTTGGCTAGAGAAACACATGTAGGATTTGTCAGCATATAGAACCCTCAGCAGAGCCCCAGATAGGGATGAGGTTGCCTGGGGAGAGGGGAGTGGGGAGGGGAGGGGGGAACTGGGGGAGGATTGTGCTATGCTTAGAGGCCACCTGAGTGGACATGGGAGATTCCTTCTCACGGAGCTAAGTGACAGCTGCGGCTCAGAAGAATGCCCTTGATGTGAAAAGGAGATACCCCAAGTTCAGAGTAGAAATGCAGTGTATTTTTCTGGGTCAGCTGTGTCATGGGTCAGCTTAAGAACCTTCTTGCCATGTGACACAATGATTACCTGAGGAAAGCATTTAAGTTCCAAAAGGTCTATTCCCAGGGAAACTGGAAACAAAATTTGTGAGTGTGTTTAGGACCACTTTAGTCTACAGAAGGGCTAATATAGTGTTTTTCAAACCTTTCTAAACATTTTGGCCACAGAACTTTCATTAAAGTAGGATAATTTAAGTCTAGTAAATGAAATACACCCTAAGTGGCTAAAAGTATGGCTGTTCTGCCTGCAGCCCCTGCCTTCAATTCCCAATGCCCTGCCTCAAGCCTGTCTGTGCCCCCTTGGAAGGCCCAGGGCCCTGTGGGATGGACAGCTTCTGAGTGCATTACTTCTGAGTAAACCAGTTCTAAAACCTAAGCTAAGTAGATTACCTGAAAGCAATCAATTCATGCCCTAACTTGTCTAGGACATCAATGTAACTTTTTATATAGTATAAAGGTTTCACCTTCTTTCTGGCCTATGAATATGTCTGAAATTCAAGAGCAATTAAAGTACTCCTGGGTTGTCAAAGCCCTTTATGTAACACTATTGAGTTATCTTTATGCGTCTGACTTGTAAGAGATGCACAACTCTAGGAAGAAGTAGACTGCTGTGTCCTGTTTCCAGGTATGTGTGTGTTTGCCATTTTGTTGACAGACTTTAAAAGCAAACATTTCTGGCCCCAACCCTGAACTGCCAAGGACTGGTGCTATGTAAAGGGTTCTCTGGATCTGTCTCTTCCCTACCATCCCAGGGAGCTCTTAGGAAGGGAAAGGGCATAGAGATTATACCAGCCTGCCTTGTGGTTAGGAACCACCCCTTGGTTGGCATATAGAACATGCTTGTTAAAAAAACCATGCAGGGGAAAGTAGAGTCTACTACCAGGCGAGAGTTTCTCAACCTCGACCCTATTAACATTTTGAGCCAAATAATTTTGTTCTAGGGCATTTTCCTGGGCATTTTAGAATATTTAACAACATATCTGGCCTCTACTCATTAGATGCCAGTGAACCCCAAGTGATGGAAAAAAACAACAACAACAGAAAAAAACCTCTTTTATTGAGGAAAAACACCAAACTCTTCCACATAGTTGCAAGACCTTGTGCAATTTGCCTCCTAGCCACCACTGTACTCTTGAATTGCACGCCTGATGCCAACCACACTGGTTCCTCATGTTCACCATGCCCCCTCCAGCCATGGGGGTGTGTGGTCTTCTCAGAGTCTGAAGCATTCCCCACCCACCCCAACCCACCCCCTGTGGCCTTCTTTAACCATGCTGGCTAATTCAGGATCCCTAGTTCCTTATGACTTTCCTTTAAAACGTCTACCAGAAATTGGGGGAAAAAAAGTGTTATTATAGGATTAATGTTGGTCTTCCGCACTATACTGTGAATATCATTGAGAGCTTGGTCCCTACACCTTAAATCCCCCATCGTCAACTATTTTTTCCCATCTCAGTGTCCCATGATCAAGGAGACCCTCCCTGAATGTCCAGTTCCCCAACCCTTACCCCCAGTCCAGGGTAGCTTCCTTCCTTGTGCCTCTCATTAACCTGCATGCCGATCCTTCAGTGCACTTGACTCAGTGTGTAATTGTATATTCAGTAGCGTGTTGTTAGATTAAAATGTGGTTAATATGTGTTTCACCAGTTATACTATGACACTCCTTAAGGGCAGAAACAGCATCTTTTTTAATTTATTGATATCCAAGTGCCCTCTATAATAGATGCTCAATAAACATTGAATGAAAGTGGGTGTCAGCCAGTACTGGCCAGACTCAAACTGAACCCACTGCTTCCCACTAGCTTGACTTTTTCCTCCTGTTTGTGGCACTCTCTTTAAAACAAACCAAAATAAACCCAATTTTAAAAACTTTTTAAAATGAGCACGGATACAGAAAACCACACAGAACAAATGTGTAGCTTAATGAATTTTTTTCAGAGAAATAACCTTATGACCACCACCAAGTCGAGCAGTAGAACTTTGCTGTCCACTAAGAAGCCCTGTCCATGTGCCCCATCCCAATTACAGCATCCTCTCTCTCTCCCCATTAAGTAACCGCTAGCCTGACTCCTGTAATAATCACTTCCTTGTGAGTTTTTTTAGTTTTATTATCGAAATATGCATCCTTGACACAAATTTAGTGTTGCCCACTTAATATATTTGATGTCTTTTAGTCTACTTAATCTATGGATTCTCCTTCTATCGCCTTCTATGCCTTACTGATTATCTATGAAGAACCTGAGCTATTCCACCTATAGAATTTCCCAGTCTGGATTTGTTGATTGCACACTGATGATGCAGTTCAGCACATTCCTCTATGCTCTGCATTTCCTCAAAATTGGCAGTTGGATCCAGAGACTTGAGATTCAGGTTCTGATTCAGGTTCAGTCCTTTTGGCCAGACCATAGGAAGCATGCAATTCCTGACTGTCTCTTTATGATGTTAACAGTAATTAGTATATAATGCATAGATCTATTAATCCATTGGGGGCTATAAATGGTATTATTCTAATTTTATTACCTTTTCATTTAAAAGTTAGAATACTTTTGTACATGATACTACCTCTTATCTATTATTGGTTGCTGTTCACATAGTTTACAAAGGAAAATCAGGACAAATGTTTCTTTCTCTTTATTTGCCAGTTTTCATTTATAATGAATTGTTTCTCTGTTATTCTCCAAATTTGGCAGATTCTTTTTTAAAAAAAATATCATTATGAATGTATGGATTAAATAATTGATGTATTTCAGTCTCTTGCAATCATTATCATAATTGTAGCATTGCTTTTTAGGCAACCCTGGTACCCAGGCTGTACATTTGTCATGGGGAGTGGGGAGGGGGAGAAATAGCATGGGCACTGTGAGACCGAGACTGTCCCTGGCAGCCAGTATTCTGGCAACACTGTTCACACCCACTTACTGGATGGATCTTGAGAAAGCCCCACTTGGTGGAGCCCATTCCTGCTGCCCTTTTCCAGCTGGTTATCTGTCACTCTCCTTTTCTTCCCAGGTTTGGCCGGAAGAATGTGCTGTTCGTGACCATGGGCATGCAGACAGGCTTCAGCTTCCTGCAGATCTTCTCGAAGAATTTTGAGATGTTTGTCGTGCTGTTTGTCCTTGTAGGCATGGGCCAGATCTCCAACTATGTGGCAGCATTTGTCCTGGGTATGGCCATCAGGTTGGAGTTGAGTACTTGATCCTGTATTTCACCATCATACTGCTAACTCGACCTCCCTTGTTTTGAACAGGGACAGAAATTCTTGGCAAGTCAGTTCGTATAATATTCTCTACGTTAGGAGTGTGCATATTTTATGCATTTGGCTACATGGTGCTGCCACTGTTTGCTTACTTCATCCGAGACTGGCGGATGCTGCTGGTGGCGCTGACGATGCCGGGGGTGCTATGCGTGGCACTCTGGTGGTGAGTGTGACCTTGTGCCCCATGTGCCCACTGGCCTCACTGAGATTGGACCTTGTACTGCCAGGTTCATCCCTGAGTCCCCCCGATGGCTCATCTCTCAGGGACGATTTGAAGAGGCAGAGGTGATCATCCGCAAGGCTGCCAAAGCCAATGGGATTGTTGTGCCTTCCACTATCTTTGACCCGAGTGAGGTAAGCACCATGTGGGTGTGGGTGAGAGGGACCTTCCCATACACTTATGATGTTGTTCCTGCAGTTACAAGACCTAAGTTCCAAGAAGCAGCAGTCCCACAACATTCTGGATCTGCTTCGAACCTGGAATATCCGGATGGTCACCATCATGTCCATAATGCTGTGGTATGTAAAAGAGACCTGCCTGAGGCTTCCAGCTTTTCCAGCTTTCTTCTGCACTCTGTTTCAGGATGACCATATCAGTGGGCTATTTTGGGCTTTCGCTTGATACTCCTAACTTGCATGGGGACATCTTTGTGAACTGCTTCCTTTCAGCGATGGTTGAAGTCCCAGCATATGTGTTGGCCTGGCTGCTGCTGCAATATTTGCCCCGGCGCTATTCCATGGCCACTGCCCTCTTCCTGGGTGGCAGTGTCCTTCTCTTCATGCAGCTGGTACCCCCAGGTAGGGACCATGTGCATCTATGGTTTGGGGTCCTACTCCTACCCTCTTTCCTTTGCTTCTCCAGACTTGTATTATTTGGCTACAGTCCTGGTGATGGTGGGCAAGTTTGGAGTCACGGCTGCCTTTTCCATGGTCTACGTGTACACAGCCGAGCTGTATCCCACAGTGGTGAGAAACATGGGTGTGGGAGTCAGCTCCACAGCATCCCGCCTGGGCAGCATCCTGTCTCCCTACTTCGTTTACCTTGGTAAGTCCCATGAGCCAAGGGCACACTAGAGCCTGGGCCTGAGGCTCCGTCTGCTTTGCCATAGGTGCCTACGACCGCTTCCTGCCCTACATTCTCATGGGAAGTCTGACCATCCTGACAGCCATCCTCACCTTGTTTCTCCCAGAGAGCTTCGGTACCCCACTCCCAGACACCATTGACCAGATGCTAAGAGTCAAAGGGTAAGAAGACCTCCTCTGTCAGTGTTGATGCATGTTACTGACATATTTTTGCTTGTTTTTATAGAATGAAACACAGAAAAACTCCAAGTCACACAAGGATGTTAAAAGATGGTCAAGAAAGGCCCACAATCCTTAAAAGCACAGCCTTCTAACATCGCTTCCAGTAAGGGAGAAACTGAAGAGGAAAGACTGTCTTGCCAGAAATGGCCAGCTTGTGCAGACTCCGAGTCCTTCAGTGACAAAAGGCCTTTGCTGTTTGTCCTCTTGACCTGTGTCTGACTTGCTCCTGGATGGGCACCCACACTCAGAGGCTACATATGGCCCTAGAGCACCACCTTCCTCTAGGGACACTGGGGCTACCTACAGACAACTTCATCTAAGTCCTAACTATTACAATGATGGACTCAGCACCTCCAAAGCAGTTAATTTTTCACTAGAACCAGTGAGATCTGGAGGAATGTGAGAAGCATATGCTAAATGTACATTTTAATTTTAGACTACTTGAAAAGGCCCCTAATAAGGCTAGAGGTCTAAGTCCCCCACCCCTTTCCCCACTCCCCTCTAGTGGTGAACTTTAGAGGAAAAGGAAGTAATTGCACAAGGAGTTTGATTCTTACCTTTTCTCAGTTACAGAGGACATTAACTGGATCATTGCTTCCCCAGGGCAGGAGAGCGCAGAGCTAGGGAAAGTGAAAGGTAATGAAGATGGAGCAGAATGAGCAGATGCAGATCACCAGCAAAGTGCACTGATGTGTGAGCTCTTAAGACCACTCAGCATGACGACTGAGTAGACTTGTTTACATCTGATCAAAGCACTGGGCTTGTCCAGGCTCATAATAAATGCTCCATTGAATCTACTATTCTTGTTTTCCACTGCTGTGGAAACCTCCTTGCTACTATAGCGTCTTATGTATGGTTTAAAGGAAATTTATCAGGTGAGAGAGATGAGCAACGTTGTCTTTTCTCTCAAAGCTGTAATGTGGGTTTTGTTTTATTGTTTATTTGTTTGTTGTTGTATCCTTTTCTCCTTGTTATTTGCCCTTCAGAATGCACTTGGGAAAGGCTGGTTCCTTAGCCTCCTGGTTTGTGTCTTTTTTTTTTTTTTTTTAAAACAGAATCACTCTGGCAATTGTCTGCAGCTGCCACTGGTGCAAGGCCTTACCAGCCCTAGCCTCTAGCACTTCTCTAAGTGCCAAAAACAGTGTCATTGTGTGTGTTCCTTTCTTGATACTTAGTCATGGGAGGATATTACAAAAAAGAAATTTAAATTGTGTTCATAGTCTTTCAGAGTAGCTCACTTTAGTCCTGTAACTTTATTGGGTGATATTTTGTGTTCAGTGTAATTGTCTTCTCTTTGCTGATTATGTTACCATGGTACTCCTAAAGCATATGCCTCACCTGGTTAAAAAAGAACAAACATGTTTTTGTGAAAGCTACTGAAGTGCCTTGGGAAATGAGAAAGTTTTAATAAGTAAAATGATTTTTTAAATAACAGCAACTGCCTAGAATCTTTATTTCTAGAAT